GCTGCATTGATCCTCTGTGGGGGCCTGCCACACGCCACTCTGGCGAGGTGTTCCACTGGGGCAATTGCCTACCCGGGAGTGCTCTCAGGTTCTGCGTCCCTCAAGCTGGCCAGAGTCCCCTGTAGGGATGCTCCACAGGGCAGGCCTAAGCTGCCTAAGGGGCTGCCTCGACTATCTGTTAATCACCTGGCTTCCCAGTCAGGGAACCAAGAAATGTAGCAGGACAAGCCGCAGGGCTGTATTCAGCCTGGAGCTTTGGCAAGACTCACATCTCCAACTACCAAGCTCCCCAAGTGAGGAATTCCTGTCCCTTTTAAGGGCTTACAACTCTAAGGGGGTCCACATGAGAGGTTTGTGATCGATTGAGCAAGCAGGGGGTACACGACTGGGGGCTGCATGCAGTGGTAATCAGAACGGAACAGAACAGGACAGGGATTTTCACAATGCTTTTCCATACAATGTCTGGAATCCATAGATAACATAACCGGTTTGGTCAGGGGTCGATCTTTAACCAGGCCCAGGGTTGGCACCTGGCTGTCTGCCTGTGGATTTCATTTCTGCCTTTTAGTTTTTACTTGTTTCTTTGGAGGCAGAAATTGGGCATAAAACAATATGAGAGGTGGTCTCCTCCCTTAACAGCACAAACGCTTAATTAACATTTCTTTTTCTTTTGAGACAGGTTCTGTCGCCCAGGCTGGAGTGCAGTGGTGCAGTCATAGCTCAGTGCAGCCTGGACCACCTGGGCTCAAGCAGTCCTGACACCTCAGCCTCTCAAAATTTGGGATTACAGGCGCGCGCCACCGTGCGGGTCAGGAGGCTTCCCTGAGGGCCCCGGAGGTGGAGCTGGGCTTTTCCTTCCGAAGCGCCCCTGGGAATCTCTCTCTTTACGGCCTTGGAACCTGGGAAACTACATTACCCAGAAAGCTCTGCGTCAAATGACAGCACGGCAGAGCCAGTGAGAGTTCACATTGAAGGCGTTTCCGTGTGCGCAAGTAAGGTAGAGGCGGGACTCCCGGCGCCCTTTAGTAGCGACCATTTCCATTGGCGTTAGGGAGTCCTTGGAGCGCTGTGTTGGGACCGTGGTGGTGACTGGATCCAGGAGGTCGAGAGTCGTTCTTCTCTTTGCACAGACGTGACTCTGCAGCTCTTTAACGGCGCCCGCTGCTCTCAACCCAGCTTACCCCACGTGGTCCCATGGCGGCGGCCGCGCTAAGGTTCCCCGTTCAGGTAATTGTGGCGCCTTCCGTGCTCTCCGGTCACCTCCTAGTCACACAAGTCCTAAAGCAGCGAGGGAGCGGCACCTGTTTACGGCTCTGCAACCCGGACCCGGCGTCGGGACACTGAGGCGCTCTCGGGAGGGATCCCTGTTTCAGACACCCGTGGGATGCGGTGGGGAGAGCGACAGGTACAGGGAGGGGCGCGGGCAATGGCCTGGAGGTTTGTGGTTTCATCTGTCAACATCATAACAGGGCACAGTGACTTTTGAAGACGTGGCTGTGAAATTTACCCAGGAGGAATGGAATCTCCTTAGTGAGGCTCAGAGATGCCTGTACCGTGATGTGACGCTGGAGAACCTGGCACTTATGTCCTCCCTGGGTAAGTTGCCCACACTCACCCCTGTGACCTGACATGCACTTCACCAGCATTTTCTTGCTTTCAGGTTGTTGGTGTGGAGTGGAAGATGAGGCGGCACCTTCTAAGCAGAGTATTTATATACAAAGAGAGACTCAGGTCAGGACTCCTATGGCAGGTGTGTCTCCCAAGAAGGCCCACCCCTGTGAGATGTGTGGCCCGATCTTGGGAGACATTTTGCATGTGGCAGATCATCAGGGAACACATCACAAGCAGAAACTGCACAGGTGTGAGGCCTGGGGGAATAAATTGTATGACAGTGGAAACTTTCATCAGCACCAGAATGAGCACATTGGAGAGAAACCCTACAGAGGGAGTGTTGAGGAGGCGTTGTTTGCGAAGAGGTGTAAGTTGCATGTGTCAGGGGAGTCATCTGTCTTCAGTGAGAGTGGGAAAGACTTTTTGCTCAGGTCAGGATTACTCCAGCAAGAGGCCACTCACACTGGGAAGTCAAACAGCAAAACTGAGTGTGTGTCTCTGTTTCATGGGGGAAAAAGCCATTACAGCTGTGGAGGATGCATGAAACATTTTAGCACCAAAGATATACTCAGTCAGCACGAGAGACTGCTCCCTACAGAAGAACCTTCTGTGTGGTGTGAATGTGGGAAATCCTCTAGCAAATATGACAGCTTCAGTAATCATCAAGGAGTTCACACTAGAGAAAAACCTTATACGTGTGGGATATGTGGGAAATTATTTAACAGTAAGTCCCACCTCCTTGTACACCAGAGAATTCACACTGGAGAGAAGCCATATGAGTGTGAGGTTTGTCAGAAATTTTTTAGGCACAAGTACCACCTCATTGCACACCAGAGAGTTCACACTGGAGAAAGGCCATATGAATGCAGTGATTGTGGGAAGTCATTTACCCACAGCTCTACATTCCGTGTTCATAAGAGAGTTCACACTGGTCAGAAGCCTTATGAGTGCAGTGAATGTGGGAAATCTTTTGCCGAAAGCTCCAGTCTCACTAAACACAGGAGAGTTCACACTGGAGAAAAGCCTTACGGGTGCAGTGAATGTGAAAAAAAATTTAGGCAAATCTCTTCACTTCGTCATCATCAGAGAGTTCACAAAAGAAAGGGCTTATGAGTGCAGTGAGTCCAGTCTCATTAAATATTGGAGAATACACACCTGAGTAAGATCCTGTGATTGCAGCAAATGTGGAAAATGTTTACCCAAAGGTCTGCTCTCCTTGGATATTGGAGAGTTCACACTAGAGAAGAGTCCTTACAAGTAAAATAAATTTGGGCAGTTTTGTAGCCACACCTCTGTATTCCTTCAGGATTATAGTTAACACTGAATGAAGGCCTTACTAGTGTGACAAATACAGGATATTTATCCAGAAGTCTGGCTGCATAACTCACAGGAGAGCTGTCATGTGGGAGGATTGCTACATGGGAGGATTTGCTTGAGCCTGGGAGGCAGAGGTTGCAGTGAGCCGAGATTGCAACACTGCAGTCCAGTCTGGACCACAGAGTGAGACCCTGTTTCAAAAATAAAATATATAAATGACATCCAATAAAGTATGCATATTTGAGCTGTAGGATAAGTCTTGAATTTTCTTTTTCTTTTTTTTGAGACAGCCTCGCTCTGTCACCCAGGCTGGAGTACAGTGGCATAATCTCGGCTCACTGCAAGCCCTGCCTCCTGGGTTCATGCCATTCTCCTGCCTCAGCCTCCCTAATAGCTGGGACTACAGGCAACCACCACCACTCCTACCTTTTTTGTATTTTTAGTAGAGATGGGGTTTCACCCTGTTAGCCAGGAAGTTCTCAATCTCCTGACCTCGTGATCTGCCCGCCTTGGCCTCTCAAAGTGTTGGGATTGCAGGCGTGAGCCACTGCTCCTGGCTTGAATTTTCTTATAATCCCATGAAACCATCATCAGAGTCACAATAATGAATTTATCTAATCTATCACCTTTGTATTCACCTGGAGCCTTTATAAAGTTTTTCTCTATGCAGACAACCATTGATTTACTCTGCTGTATAATACTTTCCATTTTCTAGAATTTTCTGACTGATGTAATAAAGTGTTTCCTCTTATAATCCCTGGGTGCTCTCCTGCATCATGCTTATTT